CATCAATGGGGTTCCATAGCTCCGACCCCAGCGGCGTGAGCACATTTGCCATCCGACGGCCACTCCCTGCTTTGTGGTCCCTGCTGTGTCCCCAGTATTCAGCTCTGGTCTGGCACACAGCATGTCCAGGGCCCTCTTTGTCCAAGGCAAGAAAGAATTTGAGGCTGCGTCCAGGCCTCTTGCACCTGCCTCAGGCTCCCGCCCAGAGCCTCTACCTGTGCCCCAGCGAGCATTCTCTGCTCGCTGCTCAGAATGCTCGCAAAGGCCGGCCCTGGGGTCAGAGGCCTCCACAGCCCCTGGAGCTGGGAAGCCTGGGGGTCCACCGGCAGGCACGGGGGTCTCTTTCCAGGTAGGTGGGAACGCGTGCTTGTGGGTGTGGACAGGTGTCTGCACTGGGGTTTGTCTGTGTGTCTGTCTCCACTCACACCGGGGATGTATGTGCCCCTGCGTGTCTGTCTCTGGTGCCCACCTGTGTGCAGTCTCTGTGTTCTGCCTAACGGTGGTGTTCCCGTGATAACCGACGGTGAGGATCTCCGGTAAGCGCCGCTTCCTCTGGGAAGACGCATTTGGACGCCCGTACTCTCAACAGGTAATGGAGTTTGCAGGAGACCACCAATGCCTTGGAGTCCACTGAGGCAAGACCCAAGGACCCCACGCTACACATCAGCCACCCGGCTCTGTGCCCCATTTTACTGTTGGGGAGACGCACCTAGAGGGCAGGGTCTGGAGAGGTAGTGGCAGCCTCAGTCGCAAGCTCAGGGTGCTCTCTCTGCACTCACAGGTGCCATGGTCCCCCAGTTTCCATCCCCACCCACCCCCACTCGGCCAGTGCCCTTTGGGGGCAATGCCAGGCCAGGAAGGGCGGGCACCCTCGCGCGTCCTGGGGACAGAAGGGCGCGCACCGGGCGCGTAGCTCCTGAGCCCCGAGGCCCCTGCGCCGCGCACCGCCCCCCGCGCCCGCTCCCTCCTCCCTCCCTCCTCCTCACCCAGCTCCCTCCCCTCCCCCCTCCCTCCCTCCGCGCTCAGAGCTGCGGTTGGAGCCGAGCGCGCCGCGTCGCCCGCCGCCGGTGCAGAGCGTGGGGAGCACTCGGCCGCAGCCCTCGCCCGCCGCAGAGGGTCGCGTCCCGCGCCGCCGGCCAGGCCGCCCCGTGCCCAGGCCTTTCCATCCTTGGAGCGGATCGTTGCCCGCCTGACGCCCGCCCGCAGCGACAGCGCCCGCCGGAGCCGAGGCCGCGGCGGCGGCCGTGCCCATGCCCGGGTAAGTGGTGCTCTGGGCGCGCGGGCGCCGCCGCCGCACTTAGGTAACTTCTCCATCCCTCCAGGAACGGCTGTCTCCCCCTCCTCGCCTGTGTGACCTTGGCCAGCCAGCTTTTCCTGTGGCCGCCTGCGTTTTCTCACGGGTGAAAGCTCTGGCTTTAAGATTCTGGAATTTGGAATGGCAGGTGCGGCATCTCCCAGAGCCTGAGACGATGGGCCCCTGGCTTCTTCTCGCCTCCATCTCCCCAGGTGTCCACGCTTAGCAGCTTTCTCACCGCCGCCAAACCTTGCCTGGGCACTGGGACCGTGGGTGGCCGCCTGTCCCTAGCTGTGGCTGAGCCAAGATTGCACTTGTGAGAAGGCCTGACAGGCAGCATGGGCGACATGGCCAATAGTTCCATCGAGTTCCACCCCAAGCCCCAGCAGCAGCGGGATGTCCCCCAGGCTGGAGGCTTTGGGTGCACGCTGGCGGAGCTGCGCACCCTCATGGAGCTGCGAGGGGCCGAGGCGCTGCAGAAGATCGAGGAGGCCTACGGGGATGTCAGCGGGCTCTGCCGGAGGCTGAAGACCTCACCCACAGAGGGTAAGTCCCTCTCAGGCTGCATGCCACCCAGCCTCCCCTTCTGTGCTTCCGGGGCACCATGCAGGCCTGGCGGACAACACCAATGACCTGGAGAAGCGCAGGCAGATCTACGGGCAGAACTTCATCCCCCCAAAGCAACCCAAGACCTTCCTGCAGCTGGTGTGGGAGGCCCTGCAGGACGTGACCCTCATCATCCTGGAGGTGGCTGCCATCGTCTCTCTGGGCCTCTCGTTCTATGCGCCGCCAGGAGAGGAGAGTGAAGGTAAGGCCCGGGGGCCTGGGCTGGAAGGAGGACCTCCACTGCTTCCCTTCTGTCCTCCGCACAGCCTGTGGGAATGTGTCGGGAGGCGCAGAAGATGAGGGCGAGGCCGAAGCTGGCTGGATCGAGGGGGCTGCCATCCTGCTGTCCGTCATCTGTGTGGTGCTGGTCACGGCCTTCAATGACTGGAGCAAGGAGAAGCAGTTCCGAGGCCTGCAGAGCCGAATTGAGCAGGAGCAGAAGTTCACGGTCATCCGGAACGGGCAGCTCCTCCAGGTCCCCGTGGCTGCGCTGGTGGTGGGGGACATTGCCCAGGTCAAGTACGGTGAGTGCCCTGGTCTTCACCCACCCTGTCAAGGGAGAAAGGCCTCTGCTTCCCGGTGCTCTAGGCGACCTGCTGCCAGCCGACGGCGTGCTCATCCAGGCCAATGACCTCAAGATCGACGAGAGCTCCCTGACGGGCGAGTCTGACCACGTGCGCAAGTCAGCTGACAAAGATCCCATGCTGCTCTCAGGTGAGGGCCACCCTCCGGGCCAGCCTGGCACCTTCCTGTCTCAGTCTCTGTGTTGCTGTTCCAGGCACTCATGTCATGGAAGGTTCTGGAAGAATGGTGGTGACCGCCGTTGGCGTGAATTCCCAGACAGGCATCATCTTCACGCTGCTTGGAGCTGGCGGAGAGGAGGAAGAGAAGAAAGATAAGAAAGGTAGCGCAGCAGTGCCGCCAGTCCCTGGTGCTCCTTCGTGTCTGTCATCCCTCTTCCATTGTAGGCAAGCAGCAGGATGGGGCCATGGAGAGTAGCCAGACCAAAGGTAACGGGCGCCGCTGCTTGGGCACAACAAGCTGACCTTGGCCATGGGGTTCCTCTGTGTGCAGCTAAGAAGCAGGATGGTGCAGTGGCCATGGAGATGCAGCCCCTGAAGAGCGCGGAGGGTGGGGAGATGGAGGAGCGGGAGAAGAAGAAAGCCAACGCACCCAAAAAGGAGAAGTCTGTCCTTCAGGGGAAGCTCACAAAGCTAGCCGTGCAGATCGGGAAAGCAGGTAGGGACAGCAGGAGGTGGTGGGCCCAGGCCACCCCTTTCGTCTCCTCCCCGCTCTGTGGCAGGGCTGGTGATGTCTGCCATCACCGTCATCATCCTGGTCCTCTACTTTGTGATTGAGACGTTTGTCGTGGAAGGCCGGACATGGCTGGCAGAGTGCACGCCGGTCTATGTACAATACTTCGTGAAGTTCTTCATCATTGGTGTCACTGTGCTGGTCGTGGCTGTCCCAGAGGGCCTGCCTCTTGCTGTCACCATCTCCTTAGCTTACTCTGTCAAGGTAATCATAAAACTTACAGTTGATACTGTTTAGGGCCAAATGCCCACACCCTCGCCCTTTGCAGAAAATGATGAAAGACAACAACCTGGTGCGCCACCTGGATGCCTGCGAGACCATGGGCAACGCCACAGCCATCTGCTCCGACAAGACGGGCACGCTCACCACCAACCGTATGACCGTGGTCCAGTCCTACCTAGGAGACACCCACTACAAAGAGATTCCGGCCCCCAGCGCCCTGACCCCTAAGATCCTCGACCTCCTGGTCCATGCCATCTCCATCAACAGTGCCTATACCACCAAAATACTAGTGAGCTGGGGCAGGAGCGGGCGGGCAGGGCCCCCAGTGCCTGCTAGCCCTCGTCATCTTGCAGCCTCCTGAGAAGGAAGGCGCCCTCCCACGCCAGGTGGGCAATAAGACGGAGTGCGCCCTGCTGGGCTTCGTCTTGGACCTGAAGCGGGACTTCCAGCCCGTGCGCGAGCAGATCCCGGAAGACAAGCTTTACAAAGTGTACACCTTCAACTCGGTCCGCAAGTCCATGAGCACAGTCATCCGCATGCCCGACGGTGGCTTCCGCCTCTTCAGCAAGGGGGCCTCAGAGATCCTCTTGAAAAAGTGAGTGAGCAGCAGGGAGGTGCCGGGGTACGCTCCACCTCATCTCTGCCCACCCCCTGCCTAGGTGCACCAACATCTTGAACAGCAATGGCGAACTCCGGGGCTTTCGGCCTCGGGACCGGGACGACATGGTGAGGAAGATCATCGAGCCGATGGCTTGCGATGGCCTCCGCACCATCTGCATCGCCTACCGGGACTTCTCTGCAGGCCAGGAGCCCGACTGGGACAACGAGAATGAGGTCGTGGGTGACCTCACCTGCATAGCTGTCGTGGGCATTGAGGACCCTGTGCGGCCCGAGGTAGCCACCACCTTCTCTGTGAGCTGCCCTGGATGGCCCCGCCCACCTCTCTTGTCTCTTCTAGGTCCCTGAAGCTATCCGAAAATGCCAGCGTGCTGGCATCACAGTCCGCATGGTGACTGGGGACAACATCAACACGGCCCGGGCCATCGCAGCCAAATGCGGCATCATCCAGCCCGGGGAGGACTTCCTGTGCCTAGAAGGGAAGGAGTTCAACCGGCGGATCCGCAATGAGAAAGGCGAGGTAGCACCCGGCTGTCTGCCACCCCAGACCCCCTCTGCAGCGTCCTTGTGCTTCCCCTCCCCAGATAGAACAGGAGCGGCTGGACAAGGTGTGGCCCAAGCTGAGGGTGCTGGCCCGGTCGTCTCCCACCGACAAGCACACACTGGTCAAAGGTAGCCGAGCCCCCACACCCCTTTCCTGGGGTCCAGCCCTGCCCTGCCCTGATCTGTCTTCCAGGGATTATCGACAGCACCACTGGTGAGCAGCGGCAGGTGGTGGCTGTGACAGGGGATGGCACCAACGATGGGCCGGCCCTCAAGAAGGCGGACGTGGGCTTCGCCATGGTAAGCCACCTGGTGCCCGCCCAGCTCACCACACTCTGTGTGAGTGTGTGTGTCACCCCCCCAGGGCATCGCAGGGACCGACGTGGCCAAGGAGGCCTCCGACATCATCCTGACCGATGACAACTTCACCAGCATCGTCAAGGCAGTCATGTGGGGCCGTAACGTCTATGACAGCATCTCCAAGTTCCTGCAGTTTCAACTGACGGTCAATGTGGTGGCTGTGATCGTGGCCTTCACAGGTGCCTGCATTACTCAGGTGGGTACTGGGGGCTGCCATGCCCCAGCTAGCCCATGGAAAGGTGACTGCCTCCTCTCCATAGGACTCTCCTCTCAAAGCCGTGCAGATGTTGTGGGTGAACTTGATCATGGACACATTTGCCTCTCTGGCCCTGGCGACGGAGCCACCCACAGAGTCGCTGCTGCTGCGGAAGCCGTACGGCCGCGACAAGCCCCTCATCTCCCGCACCATGATGAAGAACATTCTGGGCCACGCCGTGTACCAGCTCGCCATCATCTTCACCCTGCTGTTTGTCGGTAGGCTGGCCAGGGGCACCCGGGAGGACTTCACTGTGCCTGAGTGGGGAATGTTGCTTTCCAGGGGAGCTCTTCTTCGACATCGACAGCGGGAGGAATGCGCCCCTGCACTCGCCACCCTCAGAGCACTACACCATCATCTTCAACACGTTCGTCATGATGCAGCTCTTTAACGAGATCAACGCCCGCAAGATCCACGGCGAGAGGAACGTGTTCGACGGCATCTTCAGCAACCCCATCTTCTGCACCATCGTTTTGGGCACTTTCGGGATTCAGGTAGGAGGGGCGGCTCCACTCTTGGCCTCTGCGGACCTGCCTCTCTCCCACTTGCCCTTCGCAGATTGTCATCGTCCAGTTTGGCGGGAAGCCCTTCAGCTGCTCCCCACTATCCACAGAACAGTGGCTCTGGTGCCTGTTTGTTGGTGTTGGGGAGCTGGTCTGGGGACAGGTGAGTGACAGCCCTGCCCCTCATTTCAGACTCTCTCACGGCCACTTCCGTGTGGCTCCCCCAGGTCATTGCCACCATCCCCACCAGCCAGCTCAAGTGCCTGAAGGAAGCCGGGCACGGGCCCGGGAAGGACGAGATGACCGACGAGGAGCTGGCCGAAGGCGAGGAAGAGATCGACCATGCCGAGCGGGAGCTCCGCAGGGGCCAGATCCTCTGGTTCCGGGGCCTGAACCGGATTCAGACGCAGGTAAGCCCCGACTCGCTCTCGCCCTGGCACTTAGCCAAACTTTATCTCATTTTCTCTCCCACAGATGGAGGTAGTGAGTACCTTCAAGAGAAGCGGTTCAGTTCAGGGTGCTGTGCGCCGGCGGTCTTCGGTCCTCAGCCAGCTTCATGACGTAACCAATCTTTCTACCCCTACTCACGCAATTCTCTCTGCTGCCAATCCTACCAGTGCTGCTGGGAGTGAGTCTTGACTTCCCTTTTCTCTCATAAATCTCGCGCCCTGTCCCTCCACCTCCCACTCCAGATCCGGGTGGTGAAAGCGTTCCGTAGCTCGCTCTATGAAGGCCTGGAGAAACCAGAATCCAAGACCTCCATTCACAACTTCATGGCCACGCCCGAGTTTCTGATCAATGACTACACCCACAACATCCCGCTCATTGACGACACGGACGTGGACGAGAACGAGGAGCGCCTCCGGGCCCCCCCGCCCCCGTCCCCCAACCAGAACAACAACGCCATAGACAGCGGCATCTACCTGACCACGCATGTCACCAAGTCAGCTACCTCTTCAGTGTTTTCCTCCAGTCCCGGGAGCCCGCTCCACAGCGTGGAGACGTCCCTCTAACAAGAACTTGTCTCAGCACATGCGCACACGCACACTCGGACTCACACGAAGTCACACGCACACATGCACGCACACACACATATGGGGACCTGCACACCTGCAAAACGAGGGAACAACTAAGGTGGCTGAAGACCTTTCTGGCAGGGCATTTGCAAGGACCCAAATCCATTCAACAAGGGTGCAGCCTGCCACAGGCTCCTCATCCGGACTGAGGAAGACGAGGACAGGGAGGAGGAAAAGGAGGAAGAGGAGGACAAAAAGGGGGAGGAGAAGGTTCTTCGTCCAAAGGAGGAAGGAGAAGAAGTAGAAAGTGCGAAGAGCTGAGTTCCCCACCTTTTTTTCTATTGATGCTTCTTTTTTAACAAACTACAGTTTTACCGTGTGTTTGCCATTTGAGCTGTGTGGTGGGCAGGGGGCTGGTTTGGGTTTATGGGGAGCTTTTGTTGCACCCATGCAGGGGCAATCAGATCAGCATCTTCATGCAAAAAAAAAAAAAAAGTTGAGTGCTCTGCAGGCCTGTGAAGGGTGCCACCTGAGGGAGCCGCCTGCAAGCGGCCCTGCAGCCACAAAGCAACCCGCCCTCTGCAAAAACTAGGCACATCCGCAGTGCGCATGTGTGTGCGTGCATGCACATATGTGTATGTGTGTGGATCTGTACACACACACGTATATATGGCCAGATGCGTATTTCAATAAGGAACTATTTACTGGCATGATATTTGCATTCCTCTTATCAGGCATTTTCATTTGGAAATTTCATTATTGAATGTAGCAAGGTTGTAGTTGTTTTTTTTTTTTTTTCAGGGAACTAGACTGCAAGAATATCTTTCTGGTCAACCCATTTTTGTCCCTCATCACCCCGCCCCCACCTTTCGCTCCTGCCCTCTGCCCGGCCCTACTGAGATTCCCAAGGAGAAGGCCGAGAGGGGGCGCTCCAGGTCTGGAGCAGGTATAATTGGAGCATTTGCACTGAGACCCCTGCCAGAGAGGAGAAAACCCTTTCAAGGGAAATTTTAATCTAAAAGGAAAAAACCAAAATATTGATGAGAAGGAGTCCTCCAGTTAGTGAAAGGGGAGTTTCGTTTTCAGCTTTCTTTGGTTCCTACTCCAATTCCACATCCTTCATCCTGGCCATGCCCCCACCTTCAAGAGCATGAAGCACTCTTGGAGTTGTGGGTCCTGCCCAGAGTCCAGAGAGCAGCCTCAGCTGAGCACAGGTCCGAGGGGGCGGGGGCAGGGCCAAGAGTTCAAAAGAAGCCAATGGAGGGAGAGGGAGCGTCAGAAGCCCGGAGGAGCTGGTGGTGGGAGAATGACGGCAGGGACGCAGCCACAGTTCAGACCCTGTCCCCTCAGCACCTGGATGGACTCCCACTGTTTGCTTTGGCAAATGCCGAGGAGTCCTCGGTAGACCACCTTGATGTCTGCTGTGACATCAGAGGTGCCACCACCAAAGCACTCTTCCCACCCTAGTCTTTGTGTCCAGCGGCCAAGCTTAAGCCATGAAGTCATGGATTTGTGGCTCAGCACCAGGTCCTGAGGGGAGCGTATCCTGGCAGTGTGGGCACCTGGTGGCCAAGCCTCAGTTTCCCCCAAATGAGCAAAGGGGATAAAGAGGGGCCCGACTTTTGCCACCCTCCTGAGGAAGCCCCTAGGTCCACACAGTGATGCCATGGGGGACCCTTGCCTTCCACACTTGCAGGTGTCACGTTTTGCAGGGAGGTGTTTGGGCCTTGGGCTCAGCCACTGGGAGACAGTTGGGACCTGAGGGACAGAGGATCGGAATGGAAACCACCAACGTGCACTGGCACCCTCAGAAGGCTTGTCTCACCTCCACCGGCATCCACACAAAACCAAACAGGAGCAGGCGTCATCCCCACTATTCCCATGAATGCCATGTCACCCCTGAGCAGAAGCAGTCAAATCTTGGGCAAAAGAATTTCGGTTAGAAAAGAAAATCCCACTTTAAAATGCCAGCTGCAGATAACTCAAAGCCATCCCTTTTTTCTAAAGGGCACATTGAGAATGTCACCCATTTGTAAACTGTTCCCTGATGTCCTTGTTTAAACGATAATAAGAAAAAGGGCAACTCCATTTGTTGAGGGTCTTTGTGTTCTTCAATGAGAAATCAAATTTGAGACGTTGAAATTGGAGCTGCGTGCTGCTGCACTCACCGGCTTCTTCTCACTCTCTGTCGTAGACACACCGATAGGACCAATGGCCAATAGATATTAAAAGCAAACCCTCACTGCTGCTGTATAAAGTTGCCTAATGTAAATGTCTATTGTTTAGTCCCTAGGTCACCTTTGTGCTGTGCTGTGGAGTTCAGAAACGGGGTACCATGACCTGGAATCTTTTGCTCTTGTTTTTGCAGTCTTCAAGGCTGGGGGCCCTGTCTCATTGGGAAGCCCCTCTTTATAAAGCATTATATTACTTGGAATGGCTTGGTCAACTGTGTTCAGTTCATAAATATGTTTTACATTTTTATCTGCCTGTTATAAAGATGAACAAAAAAACTTAATGAGAAAGATCACAGATACGTAATAATTTAAAGTCTGTAGTTGAATTTCCTAACTTAAAGAATAGACCAAAATTTCTGTGTATAAAAAAAAATGAAAGGCTCCTTACATCCTGGTCTGGGTAACGTGTGTGATTTATTATTTGGT